GCAAGACGTCCACAGGCCGCCGTCGCCTCTTCCTCCTGCTTTTTATCCTCCCCAGACCTCTGGCAGGAACCGCTCATCGTTACGCCCCTTTCGCAGCCTCAGACCCTGAGGCGGAGACCGCTTGGCGCCTCACTTAGAGCGCGACCCGGGGATGTGGGCGGAGTCTGCGGCTGCGCTGACCAATCGAGTGTGGCGTCCATCGACTGGCGTCTGCCACGGCAATTAGCGACGCGCTCCCCCGCGGCGGTCGCCCCGGCAACCCAGTGCTGTAGGTTGCCGTAGAAACCGTGGCTCTCCTGCGCTGAGGCTCCTCGCCTGAGAGGATAAACTGCACGCGCCACGGGCTATGCACTGGGCTGGGCGCCTTGTGGGCATCCTCCCTGCCTTCCTAGGGGGTTCCAGCATCGCCCCCCTTTCGTGGACTGGGAAACACGCCTGACTCCAGGACTTGTGTTGTCCTCACTGCACTGGGGAAGGTGGCGGGGGCAGCTTTTCAGGAGGGCCTGGGGAACTTCGCAGAGCCAGGTCACCCTCTCACTCTGTGCCTCTTAGTTATCTTGCATGCTCTGGTCTTTGCATACGCTGCTCCCTGCACCAGGAACCTCCATCCCCATCTTTGTCTGCTTGTCGAACTTCAGAAATCTGCAAGGGTCAGCTTAGAGGTCACTTCTTCCGGAAGCTTTCCTCAACACCCTCCCCGCCCTGCTGCTGCTGCCCTCAGGCCCTCCTCTCACAGCACTGATAACAGCTGTCCGTCTCCACCCTCCCACCACCTCCACTCCCACCCCAGGAAGTGAGGCCAGAGGGCAGGGACAGAGCTGCTGCTGTTCTCTGTGTGCCAGGGCCCAGCAAAGGGAATGTAGGGAGGGTGGGAGGTGCAGGGCAGCTGGGATTAGGGGTTGAGGGCTGGGTGTTGGAGGCTGGATCTGGATCCTGCTTTAGTGGAAGTGTCCCTTTAACAGCAACTGGCCTGGCCTGGCTCGGGCCCTGCTTTGCCTCCTGTTCAGCTGCGGCTGCAGCTGCCATGCTGACTCATGTGCCCGCAGCTAGCAGGAGCTGGCAGCATGGGCTCCCCAGGGGCTACGACAGGCTGGGGGCTTCTGGATTATAAGACGGAGAAGTATGTGATGACCAGGAACTGGCGGGTGGGCGCCCTGCAGAGGCTGCTGCAGTTTGGGATCGTGGTCTATGTGGTAGGGTAAGAGAGAAGAGCTTTTGGCCAGGCTGGAGGGGCAAGGGAAGAGGTGGGGGGTGGGGCTTGGTCCTGCTGGGTTGAAGTTGAGGGTTGGGCTGTTTAGGGGCTGGAGTGGAAGGGGGCAGATTGGGACGGGGTTGGGGAGAGCTAGGCGATACAAGACAGGAGAGCAAGAACAAGCTGTGTGTTTGTCCTGTGTGTCCACTTGCCTCCTTCCCAGGCCCCCACCCAGGCCCCACCCAGGGGGCACATGACATAGTCCTTAACATCTGTGAGAGCTGGAGCACTAGGCCCCCAGAGAGACCACCAGCTGTATCTCGGGTCAGGAGAGTCTGTAAGGGGGAAGCTGGATCACACACCACACTGCCCGACTTCTCCTCCCCAGGTGGGCTCTCCTCGCCAAAAAAGGCTACCAGGAGCGGGACCTGGAACCCCAGTTTTCCATCATCACCAAACTCAAAGGGGTTTCCGTCACTCAGATCAAGGAGCTTGGAAACCGGCTGTGGGATGTGGCCGACTTCGTGAAGCCACCTCAGGTGGGGGCCCTGATGTTGCTGACGGGGGCGCACAGCCAGGCCAACCTTGAGACTTGCCTCCTAGGGAGAGAACGTGTTCTTCTTGGTGACCAACTTCCTTGTGACGCCAGCCCAAGTTCAGGGCAGATGCCCAGAGGTGAGTTTACCCAGGATCCTCCCAGCGGGTCCTGAAGGTCTGGAGTTCATCTTTTGTTTTCTAGGTGTAAAAACAGGCCAGTGTGTGGTGTTCAATGGGACCCACAGGACCTGTGAGATCTGGAGTTGGTGCCCCGTGGAGAGTGGCGTTGTGCCCTCGTAAGTGTCCCCACAATCCCCTACCCCAACTGGGCAGAGGCTGTCACCTCCCTTCCACCTGCAGGAGGCCCCTGCTGGCCCAGGCCCAGAACTTCACACTGTTCATCAAAAACACAGTCACCTTCAGCAAGTTCAACTTCTCTAAGTAAGCAGAGTGGGTCTCATCTGCCCCAAGACCTACCTCATCTGACCTTTCCCACTCCTCCCAGGTCCAATGCCTTGGAGACCTGGGACCCCACCTATTTTAAGCACTGCCGCTATGAACCACAATTCAGCCCCTACTGTCCCGTGTTCCGCATTGGGGACCTCGTGGCCAAGGCTGGAGGGACCTTCGAGGACCTGGCGTTGCTGGTGGGTCCCAAGTTGGGGGCAGGGTTCCTAGACCACCGGTGGAAAAGCTATGTGCTATGTGCAGGGTGGCTCTGTAGGCATCAGAGTTCACTGGGATTGTGACCTGGACACCGGGGACTCTGGCTGCTGGCCTCACTACTCCTTCCAGCTGCAGGAGAAGAGCTACAACTTCAGGTGAGGCCCCACTGCTCCCAGTGCCCAGCTGCCAGGTCACCAGAGCCTTCTTTCCTGCCCACAGGACAGCCACTCACTGGTGGGAGCAACCGGGTGTGGAGGCCCGCACCCTGCTCAAGCTCTATGGAATCCGCTTCGACATCCTCGTCACCGGGCAGGTAGGCACAGGTAGGGGTCAGGCCGGGGATGGGGGCTGAGAGGTTCAGCTCAGATCTCTCTCAGGCAGGGAAGTTCGGGCTCATCCCCACGGCCGTCACACTGGGCACCGGGGCAGCTTGGCTGGGCGTGGTGAGTGCGAGCACTGTGGGCACCTGCAGGCTGCTGGAACATGGGTTGGCCCTGCCTCTCCCAGGTCACCTTTTTCTGTGACCTGCTACTGCTGTATGTGGATAGAGAAGCCCATTTCTACTGGAGGACAAAGTATGAGGAGGTGAGCTGAGGTCGCTCTGCTTGGACCCTGGGCTGGATCCCTGACCTGCTGTCCTCATCTGCAGGCCAAGGCCCCGAAAGCAACCGCCAACTCTGTGTGGAGGGAGCTGGCCCTTGCATCCCAAGCCCGACTGGCCGAGTGCCTCAGACGGAGCTCAGCACCTGCACCCACGGCCACTGCTGCTGGGAGTCAGACACAGACACCAGGATGGCCCTGTCCAAGTTCTGACACCCACTTGCCAACCCATTCCGGGAGCCTGTAGCCGTTCCCTGCTGGTTGAGAGTTGGGGGCTGGGAAGGGCGGGGCCCTGCCTGGGGATCTCAAGGATGAGGCCCCAGCATGGAGGATTGGGGGTAGAATTCCACCCTTGAACCCCAGCAGACAGTCCCTCCCCTGACTCCCACCTTGGTAGGGTGCTGCCTCAGGGAGCCATAGAAGTCGGCTGTGTTTTGAGACGGCGACAGAACCTGACCCGTGGAGACTGGGAGAGCCCAGCAGGCACCTGTATTGCAGGGCTCCGACTGCATGTGGCAGGGGCTCCTGCTGCGTCTGGGCCTGGAGGTCTCTCTCCCAGTGCTCTGTCCCCAGTGTTCCTAGCAGAGGTATGCTTACCAGCTGTCAGCACAGACCCTCCTGCTGCCTGGGTCCTGGCCCTCCTCCCCCATCTGCACCCCCATCATAGGTAGAGACCCCACCCTCCCATCGGTCCTACATGGGGCTGTGCAGCTGGAGCCAAAAAGGCAAGGTAGAAAGAGGAGTGATGGGGGAGGGGGATTGTTTCAGCTTCTCTGGTGCTGTGATGCCCCAGGAGAGTCCTAATCTAGGGAATGGGGTGGAGTAGGCAGATAATCCACCTCCCTATCCCCCAGGCAAGGGCGGAGCATGTGTCTTGGGCCCACACCTGCTTAGTTTATGAGGACCGGCTGCTTTCCAGTGGTAGCCCTTTTGCCATGGAGGTCTGGGAGAGAGAGCAGAGGGCGGCAGGGCTAAGTTGGTGATCATTGGGTTCTTCAGGACCTTCTATATCCCTCCTCGGTAACCCCCCAGCCCAACCCCTTGGAATCTTTCCTCCAGGCTTCCTGAGAGCCCTGGGGGTGGGAGGCTGTGGGAGGCTGTACATCTGAAATTCACTTCAGTCCAAGTCATACCTAGGAAGCTGTCTGGGCAGCTGCTCGAGGGAGGCCCTGGCTCTGATCCCAGGCTGGATGGAGTGGCTGGAAGGAATGGTTCCAAACAACACCACCGAGATCTCCCTCAGGCTGGCCAGGTTTTGCAGCTGGAATTCTCCTCTTGGTCCCAGGGCGGGGCAGGGAATTCTAAGTGTCCACCCCAGGGAGGCAAGGGGCTGCTTTCCACTGTGGGTACCTGGTGATCAGGGCAAGCTGTGGAGGGCCAGGGGTGGGGCTGAGACTGGGCTGACATCTAGAATCACCTGCCACCTGGAGCCTCAGTAAAATGCCTGGGGTCCCTGCTGCCTCTCAATCTCCAGAGCCATGTCCATGGGGAGGTGGGCTCTGAAGGGCGAAGGTGGGAGAGCAGGGCCCCTGAGGCCTGGGTATCCAAGGAGGGGCACGTGCACCTGATTCTCCTTGGGGCCCAGAGGAAGCTGATGTCATGGCTGGACAAAGTCACGGAGTAAAGCCAGCAAAGCCACCCTCTTCCTGTGTAGTCCTTACAGGCATGAC